GGAGGGGAGGGCCTGCTCCAGAGGAGGACCATTCCTGCTTCAGAGCCAAGCAGGACCTAGGCTGTGAAGATTCGGAGAAAGAGATGGAGGGGAGAGTCAGCTCAGCTGCTTACTGGCTTGCTTTCCTCCTGTCTCTTTCATTTTCATAATCTACCAAACCCTGCAATGGGCCAGCCTTGAACATACAAGTGCATGTGCATGGTCAGACACAGGCAAGCAAGCAAGACCCCTAGGCCTGACCTATGCATCTGCAATCTAGTAGGTTTAGCAGATCATAGCCCCGCACTGCTTGATTTTAAAGCCGTTAGGGGATGACCTTTGACAGTCCGCATCACCCCTCTCACACAACGAGCGCCTGTTCAAGGTTCTTGACTGGAAGTTCTACCTTGTATCTGGCCTCCTGTAGCAGTTTCAGTCCATTCCCTGTGAGGAGGGTGTGCCACATGGCTTTGGGGGTCATGGAGAAGACCCACCTTGCAGATGTCCTCACTGGGGCTGGCAGAGCCGGCAACCTGCCTAAGGCTGCTCAGTCCATTAGGAGCCAGTAGCCTGGAAGATGTCTTTACCCCCAGCATCAGTTCAAGTGGAGCAGCACATAACTCTTGCCCTCTGCCTTCCAAGATTCTGGTGCTGAGACTTATGGAGTGTCTTGGAGGTTGCCTTCTGCCCCCCAACCCTGCTCCCAGCTGGCCCTCCCAGGCCTGGGTTGCTGGCCTCTGCTTTATCAGGATTCTCAAGAGGGACAGCTGGTTTATGTTGCATGACTGTTCCCTGCATATCTGCTCTGGTTTTAAATAGCTTATCTGAGCAGCTGGAGGACCACATGGGCTTATATGGCGTGGGGTACATGTTCCTGTAGCCTTGTCCCTGGCACCTGCCAAAATAGCAGCCAACACCCCCCACCCCCACCGCCATCCCCCTGCCCCACCCGTCCCCTGTCGCACATTCCTCCCTCCGCAGGGCTGGCTCACCAGGCCCCAGCCCACATGCCTGCTTAAAGCCCTCTCCATCCTCTGCCTCACCCAGTCCCCGCTGAGACTGAGCAGACGCCTCCAGGATCTGTCGGCAGCTGCTGTTCTGAGGTAAGGCTCGGGCAGGGCTCTGGGGAAGAGGACAGCAGGGGAGAAAACAGGCTTTTTGTTGCAGGTCACACAGCTCATGAGGGGTGGAACTAGATTCACCCTAGGCCTCGCTGATCTCTGTACAACGGGGGCCAGAGCTCTTCTGAGGAAGGCAGGCTTCCCTTTGTACCTGCACTGACTTTTTTCTCCTTTTGGAGGGAGAGCAGAGACCATGTCTGACATAGAAGAGGTGGTGGAAGAGTACGAGGAGGAGTGAGTATCTGGAGCATCTTGCCTGAGTGGGGGAGCTACTGACAGTGTTTCCTGTTGCTCTCAGGGAGCAGGAAGGTAAGCGTAAACGTGTGTACTCATTTGGATCATCTCTTGCTGCCTGGACTTCTCTTCTGAGCAGAAGCAGCTGTTGAAGGTATGTGCCTCAGGCAGGTGGAGAGCCAGAAACCCCTCCGCTGCGGCCACTCCCTGAACCTCAGAAGAGGAGGACTGGAGAGAGGACGAAGACGGTAGTACAGCCTTTCCTTCTGTGGTGCTTTCTGCTTCTTCACTCTGTCTGCTTCACTTCTCCAGAGCAGGAGGAGGCAGCGGAAGAGGATGCTGAAGCAGAGGCTGAGACCGAGGAGACCAGGGCAGAAGGTAAGTCTCTGGTTGAGGGTGCAGGGGCCTCAGGACCTTGATTGATTTCTCGTGTTTCATTTAGAAGATGAAGAAGAAGAGGAAGCAAAGGAGGCTGAAGGTAAGGATATCAGGAGAGAGGTACAAGGGAGGGACCCATGGCTGTGTGCTTCTATCTCCTCCAGATGGCCCAATGGAGGAGTCCAAACCAAAGCCCAGGTGAGTGGGGAGGCACCTGGGTAGAGCCGGGAGGGCTGATGCTGACTATTCCTCTCTCCAACAGGTCGTTCATGCCCAACTTGGTGCCTCCCAAGATCCCCGATGGAGAGAGAGTGGACTTTGATGTAAGCGGTGGCTGTGGGTTGAGTAGGCCTGGGCAGCCTCTGAGCCGCAGCGGTCCACCCACAGGACATCCACCGGAAGCGCATGGAGAAGGACCTGAATGAGTTGCAGGCGCTGATCGAGGCTCACTTTGAGAACAGGAAGAAAGAGGAGGAGGAGCTCGTTTCTCTCAAAGACAGGATCGTAGGTGTCCAGTCTGCCCACCTAACATTCTCACACCTGGGTGGGCTTTGCCTCTTCTCCTTAGGAGAGACGTCGGGCAGAGCGGGCCGAGCAGCAGCGCATCCGGAATGAGCGGGAGAAGGAGCGGCAGAACCGCCTGGCTGTGAGTGACCCCTAGCCCAGGCCCATGGAGGCAATTTGCTTTCTTCCTCCCTGCTGTAAATCAGGAAGAGAGGGCTCGACGAGAGGAGGAGGAGAACAGGAGGAAGGCTGAGGATGAGGCCCGGAAGAAGAAGGCTTTGTCCAACATGATGCATTTTGGGGGTTACATCCAGAAGGTAGGTAGGGAGCAGCAGGGGTTGCCAGGAGAGGCCAGTTTACTCTGCTTCCCACACCCTCCAGACAGAGCGGAAAAGTGGGAAGAGGCAGACTGAGCGGGAAAAGAAGAAGAAGATTCTGGCTGAGAGGAGGAAGGTGCTGGCCATTGACCACCTGAATGAAGATCAGCTGAGGTGGGGGCTGGGAGGAATGGTCCTGGGGCACTGGACCTCCCCATTCTCACCCTTGCCCGTGCAGGGAGAAGGCCAAGGAGCTGTGGCAGAGCATCTATAACTTGGAGGCAGAGAAGTTCGACCTGCAGGAGAAGTTCAAGCAGCAGAAATATGAGGTGGGCCGCCATGCTGTCCCCGCCCAGCATCTGTTGCTCTTTGTCCTTCCCACTTTTCTTGCAGATCAATGTTCTCCGAAACAGGATCAACGATAACCAGAAAGTGTAAGTGTCTGAGGTCATTCTCGCCTAGCCCTCTCCATGTCACTGCGTCCTGCTTCCCCTGCAGCTCCAAGACCCGCGGGAAGGCTAAAGTCACCGGGCGCTGGAAATAGAGCCTGGCCTCCTTCACCAAAGATCTGCTCCTCGCTCGCACCTGCCTCCGGCCTGCACTCCCCCAGTTCCCGGGCCCTCCTGGGCACCCCAGGCAGCTCCTGTTTGGAAATGGGGAGCTGGCCTAGGTGGGAGCCACCACTCCTGCCTGCCCCCACACCCACTCCACACCAGTAATAAAAAGCCACCACACACTGACTGGCATTTCTGTCACGTCCCCTTCAGAGAGA